CCTCCCGTTCACTAAATTTTCAGTGGGCTCAGAATATGCCCTCTTCCTCTGGCTATCCCAGGGAGGCCAGGAAGGTTTTGTGTAATTTGGCGGTCACTTTTTATGCATTCAGAATGGAAACACATGGTCTGACAAGGATGTACTTATAGGAATACAGGGCTAGAGTACTTGAAATTAAGATTCTCCTTGCAAAGTCCAGACATGTGGTCTTGTCCAATGACCTTGGAGTAAACTGGGTAAAATGGCCATGGAGAGGGTAGAGAGGAACCTCTCTCCATTCAAGTTGTGCTGCTGCGCTTTTGGGACTCCTGGCCAGGTAACAAGGTGTTGAAGCTGAGAGAGGGCCCTGATAGGGAAACCAGGAACCCCTACGGCTAATTCCTTGGCCACTTCCTTGGCCTCTTATATATGGAGGTGGAGTTAGAGGAGTTACGTAAGTTCTTTCTCAGGGGTCTTTGAACTACTTCCCTACTTCAGGGATAGAGGTGTCTGAGCAAACCATGAGACTAAGTTGTGTGTCCTCTGGCAAGTCCCTCCCCTTCTCTGGGCCTTGGTTTTCTCTTCTGAAGAATGAAGTATACAGCGCAGCACTGACAGACTCCTTCCTCCTCAGTTCTGGCCTTCTCCGATTCTGTGGCTCCAAAGCTGAGACCCTCCAGGAGATCCGGGAACTTGTCAAGGCCCCCAGGAGGTACCAAGGCTAGCTGGGGTGTGGGACGCTTGGGTTCCTTTCTACCCACAAGGGCCTTGCCCCTTTCATCCTGGCCTGGCCTGGTGCCCTGGGCCTCCCTTAGTCCCCACCCTTGCCTCTCCCTTCATAGCCCCTTCCACATACTCGCAGGTAAAGCCTGGAGCTGAGGATGGGACCCCACCGCCCCCACCCAGGTCCTTCCCTCCTTCCCTCCCTCCCTGGCGCCTATTAGCTAGCCCAGGCCATGGGGGCGGTGGCTGCTGAGTCTCCGTGCCAGGCCCAGCCCCCAGAGACGCACCTGTTCTGACCTGCTGAGCAGGTTCCCAGGTTTCTGCCGTCGTTGTTGGCCACAGCGTGGGAAGCAGCTCTGGGGGAGCTCGGAGCTCCCGATCACGGCTTCTTGGGGGTAGCTACGGCTGGGTGTGTAGAACGGGGCCGGGGCTGGGGCTGGGTCCCCTAGTGGAGACCCAAGTGCGAGAGGCAAGAACTCTGCAGCTTCCTGCCTTCTGGGTCAGTTCCTTATTCAAGTCTGCAGCCGGCTCCCAGGGAGATCTCGGTGGAACTTCAGAAACGCTGGGCAGTCTGCCTTTCAACCATGCCCCTGTCCCTGGGAGCCGAGATGTGGGGGCCTGAGGCCTGGCTGCTGCTGCTGCTACTGCTGGCATCATTTACAGGTAGGACTTGCCTGAACCATCAGGACACTTGCTAATGGTGGCTGTCCCTCTCTGCCCCCTGCAGGCCGGTGCCCCGCGGGTGAGCTGGAGACCTCAGACGTGGTAACTGTGGTGCTGGGCCAGGACGCAAAACTGCCCTGCTTCTACCGAGGGGACTCCGGCGAGCAAGTGGGGCAAGTGGCATGGGCTCGGGTGGACGCGGGCGAAGGCGCCCAGGAACTAGCGCTACTGCACTCCAAATACGGGCTTCATGTGAGCCCGGCTTACGAGGGCCGCGTGGAGCAGCCGCCGCCCCCACGCAACCCCCTGGACGGCTCAGTGCTCCTGCGCAACGCAGTGCAGGCGGATGAGGGCGAGTACGAGTGCCGGGTCAGCACCTTCCCCGCCGGCAGCTTCCAGGCGCGGCTGCGGCTCCGAGTGCTGGGTAAGCGGGGATCTCTGGGTACGGTCTGAGCCGACCTGTGACCCCTGCCTTTCCCCATTTGCAGTGCCTCCCCTGCCCTCACTGAATCCTGGTCCAGCACTAGAAGAGGGCCAGGGCCTGACCCTGGCAGCCTCCTGCACAGCTGAGGGCAGCCCAGCCCCCAGCGTGACCTGGGACACGGAGGTCAAAGGCACAACGTCCAGCCGTTCCTTCAAGCACTCCCGCTCTGCTGCCGTCACCTCAGAGTTCCACTTGGTGCCTAGCCGCAGCATGAATGGGCAGCCACTGACTTGTGTGGTGTCCCATCCTGGCCTGCTCCAGGACCAAAGGATCACCCACATCCTCCACGTGTCCTGTAAGTACTTGGATGCTTGGGTAGGGAGGCCCCCCATTCTTTCTCCTCCCACTTCCCATTCCAGTCCTTGCTGAGGCCTCTGTGAGGGGCCTTGAAGACCAAAATCTGTGGCACATTGGCAGAGAAGGAGCTATGCTCAAGTGCCTGAGTGAAGGGCAGCCCCCTCCCTCATACAACTGGACACGGTAAGGGCCCGAGCCTGAGGAAGGCCTAACTTGGCTGGCACCCTTCAGCTTCCCTGTCTTCCAGGCTGGATGGGCCTCTGCCCAGTGGGGTACGAGTGGATGGGGACACTTTGGGCTTTCCCCCACTGACCACTGAGCACAGCGGCATCTACGTCTGCCATGTCAGCAATGAGTTCTCCTCAAGGGATTCTCAGGTCACTGTGGATGTTCTTGGTAAGCACTGGAGCAGAAGTCCTTGGTAAGGATTCCACCTCAGACAGTGGCCTGTCTCCAGCAGACCCCCAGGAAGACTCTGGGAAGCAGGTGGACCTAGTGTCAGCCTCGGTGGTGGTGGTGGGTGTGATCGCCGCACTCTTGTTCTGCCTTCTGGTGGTGGTGGTGGTGCTCATGTCCCGATACCATCGGCGCAAGGCCCAGCAGATGACCCAGAAATAGTGAGTACTGGGCACTCCTGGGTGGGTAGAACCTCAGCTCCTGACAAGGGTGTGTCTTTCCCAGTGAGGAGGAGCTGACCCTGACCAGGGAGAACTCCATCCGGAGGCTGCATTCCCATCACACGGACCCCAGGAGCCAGGTGTGTGCCAAGGTTGGGTGTATGCATGCAGGTGTTCTAACTGCCCCGTGTCTGGGCCCTGCAGCCGGAGGAGAGTGTAGGGCTGAGAGCCGAGGGCCACCCTGATAGTCTCAAGGACAACAGTAGCTGCTCTGTGATGGTGAGGCCCCCGGCCCCACCGGTGTCCCCACCACTCTCCTCGGGCCCCTGTCCTGGTCCCAGATATGGTGCGTCAGCAGCCCCCTTACCAGTCCCTCTTTTCCTGACTTGCCCTTTGCCCTTGGTCTCCAGAGTGAAGAGCCCGAGGGCCGCAGTTACTCCACGCTGACCACGGTGAGGGAGATAGAAACACAGACTGAACTGCTGTCTCCAGGCTCTGGGCGGGCCGAGGAGGAGGAAGATCAGGATGAAGGCATCAAACAGGCCATGAACCATTTTGTTCAGGAGAATGGGACCCTACGGGCCAAGCCCACGGGCAATGGCATCTACATCAATGGGCGGGGACACCTGGTCTGACCCAGGCCTGCCTCCCTTCCCTAGGCCTGGCTCCTTCTGTTGACATGGGAGATTTTAGCTCATCTTGGGGGCCTCCTTAAACACCCCCATTTCTTGCGGAAGATGCTCCCCATCCCACTGACTGCTTGACCTTTACCTCCAACCCTTCTGTTCATCGGGAGGGCTCCACCAATTGAGTCTCTCCCACCATGCATGCAGGTCACTGTGTGTGTGCATGTGTGCCTGTGTGAGTGTTGACTGACTGTGTGTGTGTGGAGGGGTGACTGTCCGTGGAGGGGTGACTGTGTCCGTGGTGTGTATTATGCTGTCATATCAGAGTCAAGTGAACTGTGGTGTATGTGCCACGGGATTTGAGTGGTTGCGTGGGCAACACTGTCAGGGTTTGGCGTGTGTGTCATGTGGCTGTGTGTGACCTCTGCCTGAAAAAGCAGGTATTTTCTCAGACCCCAGAGCAGTATTAATGATGCAGAGGTTGGAGGAGAGAGGTGGAGACTGTGGCTCAGACCCAGGTGTGCGGGCATAGCTGGAGCTGGAATCTGCCTCCGGTGTGAGGGAACCTGTCTCCTACCACTTCGGAGCCATGGGGGCAAGTGTGAAGCAGCCAGTCCCTGGGTCAGCCAGAGGCTTGAACTGTTACAGAAGCCCTCTGCCCTCTGGTGGCCTCTGGGCCTGCTGCATGTACATATTTTCTGTAAATATACATGCGCCGGGAGCTTCTTGCAGGAATACTGCTCCGAATCACTTTTAATTTTTTTCTTTTTTTTTTCTTGCCCTTTCCATTAGTTGTATTTTTTATTTATTTTTATTTTTATTTTTTTTTAGAGATGGAGTCTCACTATGTTGCTCAGGCTGGCCTTGAACTCCTGGGCTCAAGCAATCCTCCTGCCTCAGCCTCCCTAGTAGCTGGGACTTTAAGTGTACACCACTGTGCCTGCTTTGAATCCTTTACGAAGAGAAAAAAAAAATTAAAGAAAGCCTTTAGATTTATCCAATGTTTACTACTGGGATTGCTTAAAGTGAGGCCCCTCCAACACCAGGGGGTTAATTCCTGTGATTGTGAAAGGGGCTACTTCCAAGGCATCTTCATGCAGGCAGCCCCTTGGGAGGGCACCTGAGAGCTGGTAGAGTCTGAAATTAGGGATGTGAGCCTCGTGGTTACTGAGTAAGGTAAAATTGCATCCACCATTGTTTGTGATACCTTAGGGAATTGCTTGGACCTGGTGACAAGGGCTCCTGTTCAATAGTGGTGTTGGGGAGAGAGAGAGCAGTGATTATAGACCGAGAGAGTAGGAGTTGAGGTGAGGTGAAGGAGGTGCTGGGGGTGAGAATGTCGCCTTTCCCCCTGGGTTTTGGATCACTAATTCAAGGCTCTTCTGGATGTTTCTCTGGGTTGGGGCTGGAGTTCAATGAGGTTTATTTTTAGCTGGCCCACCCAGATACACTCAGCCAGAATACCTAGATTTAGTACCCAAACTCTTCTTAGTCTGAAATCTGCTGGATTTCTGGCCTAAGGGAGAGGCTCCCATCCTTCGTTCCCCAGCCAGCCTAGGACTTCGAATGTGGAGCCTGAAGATCTAAGATCCTAACATGTACATTTTATGTAAATATGTGCATATTTGTACATAAAATGATATTCTGTTTTTAAATAAACAGACAAAACTTGTTCTGTCTGGCTCCTGTCTTGCCCCTTGAACT